GCATTGTAGCCAGGAATCTCTAGTGATATTTTGCTTCGGGCATCGTGGGGGAAGACCATAATCAGCTATTTTATTCTTGAAATTTAGGAAAAATAATTGCTCTATCTTAAACAGTGAGAAAATATTTTTTGAAGTATGGCAGCTTTCCCGAATCCCCACTTTATATCTTCCTATGTTCTGAAATCTTAGGACCTTCGATGGTTCCGGAATCGAATCACCCTGCAGCAATTTATTTTAGAAAATAAGGCAAACCGGCTGGGCGCGGTGGTTCATGCTTGTAATCCCAGCACTTTGAGAGGCCGAGGCGGGCGGATCGCTTGAGCTCAGGAGTTCGAGACCAGCCTGGGCAACACAGCGAAACCTCGTCTCTACTAAAAATACAAAAATTAGCCAAGTGGCGCGCGCCTGTTGTCCCAGCTGCTCGGGAAGCTGAGGCGGGAGAATCGCTTGTATTCAGGAGGCGGAAATTGCGGTGAGCCGAGATCGCGTCACTGCACTCCAGCCTGGGTGACACAGTGAGATCCTGTCTCAAAAAAGAAAAAAAGAAAGAAAGAAAGAAAAGAAAGAAAGAAAGAAAGAAAGAAAGAAAGAAAGAAAGAAAGAAAGAAAGAAAGAAAGAAAAGAAGGCAAACCAGTAAAACAAGAATTTCTGTACAGTCCGCGCCTATCCATAGCAAAATGGAGGACTTCTCCAGGGAACTGCAACTCCCAAGAAGCAATGCGAGGGAAGGTGGCGGTCACTATTTTTTCCCCGTCTGCACCTCTAGGTCCAATATTGGAAATAGGTGCTGACGTTTAAATAACACAGCGTCCTCATACTAAATCTGGGGGGGAACTGGTAACTCGAAAACCAAATACTCGGTCTTCCGAAAGAACTAACTCAACCTACCCTTCTACAAGAGGGTCCGAAAACCACTGTTACGCCCATTGGGTAGCCCCGCCCTTGGGGGGGGCAAAGGGCGTGAAAGCGGAAGTGACGACACCCGGCGCTCCATTAAATAGCCGTAGACGGAACTTCGCCTTTCTCTCGGCCTTAGCGCCATTTTTTTGGGTGAGTGTTTTTTGGTTCCTGCGTTGGGATTCCGTGTACAATCCATAGACATCTGACCTCGGCACTTAGCATCATCACAGCAAACTAACTGTAGCCTTTCTCTCTTTCCCTGTAGAAACCTCTGCGCCATGAGAGCCAAGGTGAGCGGTTCCTGGTAGTAAGCTTGGGAGGTTTAATTATCTGCTGCTTGTGATCGGTTGCTAGTGGAGGAAGAAGCGAATGCGCAGGTACGTTGAGACTTTGCCAGCCCAGGAGGAGGAGGTGTATTCCATTCCTGTGTCTGCTTTTCAGGCTGAAGCGCAAAAGAAGAAAGATGAGGCAGAGGTCCAAGTAAACCGCTAGCTTGTTGCACCGTGGAGGCCACAGGAGCAGAAACATGGAATGCCAGACGCTGGGGATGCTGGTACAAGTTGTGGGACTGCATGCTACTGTCTAGAGCTTGTCTCAATGGATCTAGAACTTCATCGCCCTCTGATCGCCGATCACCTCTGAGACCCACCTTGCTCATAAACAAAATGCCCATGTTGGTCCTCTGCCCTGGACCTGTGACATTCTGGACTATTTCTGTGTTTATTTGTGGCCGAGTGTAACAACCATATAATAAATCACCTCTTCCGCTGTTTTAGCTGAAGAATTAAATCATCTTGTCTATTATGTTTTTTATGGTTCCATCGGGTGGGGGTTTTCTGTCATTAGAGTTTGCCCTGTCACTACCTGTGCTATGGAGGGTATCAAAGCTATAAAGGCAACAGCCCGGGTTACGTGGTGTGGTTTGCATCTCGCTGGAGTTGGATGGGATATGGTACGTC